AGGCTGAGGCAGGAGAATCGCTTGAACCAGGGAGGTGGAGGTTGCAGTGAGCTGAGATCACGCCACTGCACTCCAGCCTGGTGACAGAGCGAGACTCCATCTCAAACAAACAAACAAACAAAAAAAGAACTCCAGTAGAACAGATACTGTTCAGCACTACCAGGGTTGTGCTAGGTGTGGAAGCTCAGTGAAATCTTAAGAGTTGACAGTTCTTAGAAAAGGGCCATGTGGACAGGGCTGTTCCCTGGAAAGTCCTGTGACCCCTCAGTGACCACTTATTTCTTTTGTTGTCAGCCTTTCCCTATTTTCTTTTCTTTTCTTTTCTTTTTTTTAAGACAAGGTGTTGCTGTGTCACCCAAGCTGGAGTACAGTGGTGGTAATCACGGCAGCCTCTAACTCCTGGACTCAAGTGATCCTCCTGCCTTGGCCTCCCGAGTAGCTGGGACTCTGCAGATATGCACCACCACATGCCCCGCTAATTTATTTTTAGTATTTTAGAAGCAGTGTTTTGCTGTCTTGCCCAGGCTCGGCTTGAACTCCTGGCGTCAAGCTATCCCACCTCCCAAAGTGCTGGGATTATAGGCAGGAGTGCCCAGCCCCAGAGTTCTTACAATGACTTACAAGGTCTTACGTGATCTTGTTGCCTCCCTTTTGCTCTCTGACCTCATCTTTTTTTTTTTTTTTGAGATGGAGTCTCACTCTGCCACCCAGGCTGGAGTACAGTGGCTCACTGCAGTCTTCACCTCCCAGGTTCAAGTGATTATCCTGCCTCAGCCTCCCGAGTTAGCTGGGAATACAGGCACGTGTCACCAGGCCCGGCTAATTTTTGCATTTTTTTTTTCAGTAGAGATGAGGTTTCACCAGGTTGGCCAGTCTGGTCTGGAACTCCTGGCCTCACATGATCCGCCTGCCTCGGCCTCCCAAAGTGATGAGATTACAGGCGTGAGCCACCGCGCCCGGCCTAGTCACTTTTTTCTTAATTGCAACCCCGATTCTCAGCACCCTTTTCATCTTGGTTTTCCTCAATAGCCCTTACCACCAGCAGACACACATCATCTGTTGTACTTGCTTATTTGGCACATATGTATCCACAGCGCCTAGAACACTGCCTGTAACGTGGAAGGTGTTCGATCTATAGAGTTTTGTCGAATGAATGAATGAAGCCGACTAGTGCACAGGGAGTGCAGCGGCGCGATGGTAGCTCTCTGCAGCCTCCAACACCTGGGCTCCAGTGATCCCCGGGCTCTGCCCACCCTCCCCACTGCCACTTCCGGGCAGAGGCCAGCAAAGCGGCGGCGCAAGAGGTAGGGAGAGAGGAGCTGAGGCCCCAGATCAGTCGGCTCGCGTCTCACTCAGTGTACCTTCTAGTCCCGCCATGGCCGCTCTCACCCGGGACCCCCAGTTCCAGAAGCTGCAGCAATGGTACCGCGAGCACCGCTCCGAGCTGAACCTGCGCCGCCTCTTCGATGCCAACAAGGACCGCTTCAACCACTTCAGGTGCGGGCGGGCCGGAGGCGGGGGCTGCCACGGTGTGGTCAGCAGCATCTCCATCTTTCTGCAGCTTGACCCTCAACACCAACCATGGGCATATCCTGGTGGATTACTCCAAGAACCTGGTGACGGAGGACGTGATGCGGATGCTGGTGGACTTGGTAATGTTCTGCTTGGGGAGGCATAACTGGTATGGGACCAGGCCTCAGTATCGTCTCTTCCTAGGCCAAGTCCAGGGGCGTGGAGGCCGCCCGGGAGCGGATGTTCAATGGTGAGAAGATCAACTACACCGAGGTGAGCAGGCCCCACATACCCTCTGGGGCCTCGACAGTCTTTATATCCTGACCGTAATCCCCAGGGTCGAGCCGTGCTGCACGTGGCTCTGCGGAACCGGTCAAACACACCCATCCTGGTAGACGGCAAGGATGTGATGCCAGAGGTCAACAAGGTTCTGGACAAGATGAAGTCTTTCTGCCAGGTAAGTGGCTACTGGGCCGGACTCACCCTTGGTTGGGCTGATGGCATCTTCGCCCCTGTGCCAGCGTGTCCGGAGCGGTGACTGGAAGGGGTACACAGGCAAGACCATCACGGACGTCATCAACATTGGCATTGGCGGCTCCGACCTGGTGAGGAGAAAACTGCCTTGGGGTAGGGTGGGTTCTTATTCTCTGATGCTATGTCTCCCCGCAGGGGCCCCTCATGGTGACTGAAGCCCTTAAGCCATACTCTTCAGGAGGTCCCCGCGTCTGGTATGTCTCCAACATTGATGGAACTCACATTGCCAAAACCCTGGCCCAGCTGAACCCCGAGTCCTCCCTGTTCATCATTGCCTCCAAGGTATGAGTGCCGAAAACTGCCCGGCCCCTGGCCGGGCGCCCACTGCTGTTCTCTTTGGTTGCAGACCTTTACTACCCAGGAGACCATCACGAATGCAGAGACGGCGAAGGAGTGGTTTCTCCAGGCGGCCAAGGATGTGAGTGGGCTATAGGGCCTTCCTCGTGGTTATGGCTGTGGTAACTTGGCTCTGTCTCTTGTAGCCTTCTGCAGTGGCGAAGCACTTTGTTGCCCTGTCTACTAACACAGTAAGTGCCCCCGTGGTCCCCTGTACTGCCTTGCATTTCTCTCCCTTTGTTTTTTTTTTTGTAGACCAAAGTGAAGGAGTTTGGAATTGACCCTCAAAACATGTTCGAGTTCTGGGATGTAAGTACAAGCACTTCTGCACTGGGTGAATT